CCCTGTAGCCCAAAGATCAAAGCTGAACGCCCTAGGAAGGCCTTGTGCAGCCCAACTCCAGCTTGCTTCTCCCTCTCCTTCCTACCCAGCCTGCACCCAACTCCAAATCTAAGGCCCAGTATTAACGGGCTCTATTCAGCTCTTGGCACTCTGCCTGCAGTTTCCTGCCTGTGTGGTGAAGCACATGTCGCATCCTCTACTGAGAGCCCCTTTTGTTCCTGTGGTGGGCTTGAATTCCTGTACATCCTTTCCCCTCTGAAAGCTACTCGGACCCTCCAGACAAAGTTCCTCGCCACCTCTGCGATACTGTCTGTCTGTTACTCCACTATTACTTGTCACACTTGATTGAAATTAGGTGTGGACATGTCTTCCTGACATCTCTGTAACCCAGCAGCTATCATAATATAACGCCGCCTATATAGGAGGGAATTGGTGAAAATGTTGGTTGAATTGAACTGAATTGAACTGCATTTTGGAAATTTGATTTTCTATGTTGTATGGCTCTTTGCCTAGAATCCCTCCAATATGTGAAGTCCTCCCTCACTTCCATGTCATGCTGGCCCCCTCTCCCTGGATATCCTTGCCCAACCTCACTTCAGTTCACCTAGCGAATCCTTCAGCACTCAGATACCTCCTCCAGGCCATCTCTCCTAAGCTCAGACTGAGCATGTGCCCTTCCTGTCCCACTAGAAACACCTCATCTTCCATCTCTATGTCTGGCATCCAGCGAAATGTTCTGCCACAGGATAGGTGTTCAGGAAATAGTAGCTGGATGAATGGGCGTCTACTGGGTTAGGATGTTGGAAAACATTCACCTCCAAGTTTTTCTCAAGTGAACACTAAACTTTCTTTAAGAAAGAAAGAAAATAAGAACCATATCAAATAGGTAGATGTGTATTAAAATATAAAGTACAATATAAAACTGTAGATGTGTATCTGTATAGCTGTAAAAACATGCACTAAAGATACATGCCCAGTTTTCAGTTATACTGTAAGACTAGGAGCTTCTTTTTAAGGAAAATATTATATATTACCTTATGCTTAGAACAAATACTATACAGTCTAAAGCCAACAGTTACTTACTGCTTAGCTGCTTCCCACTGGGGTAAGTCCTGTAGCCCTCAGAGGGGGCAGGCGGCCATTGTCATGTCAGATCCCCAGTGATGCGTGCTTGCAGGCTTGCCCCAACAATGCTGGCAGTGACCTGTCTGTGCCCTTTCAGTCCTGACTCACAGGATGGAGATGGCCAAGAAGGGGACCCCTATAAAAGACTTTAAGGAAAGGAGGGGGCACTTGAAAGGTTTGAAAGAGTTCCTCTTCAATCTTTGACTTAAAATAGTTTACCATTCTTGCCAATTTTCAAGGTAATGCATGTTCATTGTAAAAAGAAATCAGAAAATAGAGCAAAGATGAAGAAGAAAATGAAAATCAACCATATCCCAATACTCAAAGGTAACCAGTATGAACATTTTGGGGTATATTCTATCCTTTCTAATGAATTATTTTTGATCCTCAGAACTTTGTCAGCGAGCAAGAACAATGCCAGGAGGTCTGGAGAAAACGTGTCATCAGTGCATTTCTAAAATCGCCAGCAATGGTGAGTCACAACTCTGAGAAATGCCCTGGTTTAACCCAGTGCCTGCCCCTTCTTCTCCTTGCAGCCTGCTTCGTTGTTGTGCTCTGTGCTTTCCTGGCTCTGCCGCTGTCCATGACCTTCATAGGTAAGCTGCCTTCCGAGCTGCTGGACGCCACATCTCTCAATCCTCTTCTGTTTGCCCTATGTAGGAATGAAATTTTTGGAGGACTGCCCTATACAGCCCCTCATTCCTTTATATTTGCTAGTGGGTGGCATCGTCGGTACCTTAAAGGTAAAGTATCTTTATCTGCTGTTTGTAGTCCTTAATGCACCTGTTATTTGCCTGCTATTCACAGGGGAGACAAAACAACTTCCCCCTAAGCGTGGTTGCTGAAGTGATGGGGCTAGCTCCAGAGACACAGATTTTTCCAGATGCAGGGCATTTACCCAGGGCTGTGCATATTTGCAAGAGCTTCCTTCCTGCTGTTGAGTTCAATGTGCTAAGCTGTGGCTTTGGTCTGACAAGAGTTGATGCAGAGGAGTCCCTGACTGCCAGTTATACCATTGAATTCAGCCAGTGAAATCATGGTCTTTCTCTGCGCTGCTGCTGCTGCTGCTTTTTTTTTTTTTGCTTTTTTTTTTTTTTTTTTTGAGGAAAAAAAAGCTTCCTGTTGAAGGCAGGGTTTGCATTTGGTTAAAATATGTTTGATTTAGCAGTTCCTATTTCTGCTTTTAACTATACTTCCTAGTTCTCAATTGACTAACATAGGATTAATTGGCTGCAGTTATCAATCAACTATTAAAGTATTCTTATGCCTGAGGTAGGAGTGCTTCTCTGTGACTCTCAAGGTTATGTAGTTAATCTGCTCCTGGGCTGTATTGACATTTGTTTAAACAGAAAAAGCAACTGAAGAAGAAATATCAGGGGCGTGCATAGCCTGCAATTGTTTTCAAGATCCCTGGCCCACAGAAATGTTACACCTACCAAGAGAAGCTTAGGTCAGCCTCTGTCTATCAACAACTCTTCCCAGTCTTCCAAGCCCACCTCACCACTTTCTATATCAAAGCCAGAAAACACAAGCATCCATTTTCCCAAGATGGTTTCATAAAAACAAAGCCGTAACACAAGAGAAAACTGAGTCAAGAGTGCCAAGTATGAACTCTCATTCGGACCCAGTGTTGGGTTTCTTTGCCAGCTGCCTTCTGGTGCGGGGATCCTTGGAGAGATCCTGGCCAGTGGCGCTGGTCATGCTGTTGATCTAAGACATCAAAGGAACGTCTTGAAAATTGCTGTTCTCATATGCAATTGGTAGCCACAAGCTCAACTCTGTCGTGGGAGACGTCTGATTTGGGGCAAACCTTAGGAGGCTTTTGTGTTTGAGGTAACCTCACTGTTAAATGTCCCCATCTCCTAACAGCAATCTGGTGGGCAGTGTCCTAAAATGTACAAGTACACACAATCATCCCCATCACAACATCCCCATGGGATCTACCTGGGACTCTGTTCAGCTCCAAGAAAACCCAAAGGCTCTTGGCTCAGCGGGGCCACATTTTCCCCATGGCCCCCACAGTGTTAAGGGAAGGCTCTAACGGTTTGAGTGCCATAGAGATGCTTAAAACAAGGGCAGCGTTTTCAGCAGTAATTACCTCTGCCTCTCCTGTTCTCACTCATCGTCAAGCTGCCCAGCAGAACTTTCCTTTAGAGATGCTACTGTCCGTGGGGTCTGTTCCTCTTAAAAACAGCAAACTTTTCCTTTCTGAAAGCCAGCCCAGGACCCAAAGGTAATTTATTTTAGTGAACAAACTAAGGCCCTAATAAGCAGCATTGATTTTTTGCCCTGGCAATCTAAAACCGTTTGAAGCCAAATTAAATTTTTGTGCTCATGATGGCAAGGTAATATACAGTGAGTCCATAACCATTAGAGCAGCGGCAAACAGGATTAGAGTCCCCAGAGGCAGAAGTTTGCCTGTGATAATGATGGTTTGTATTCAACCTCAGAACCTGCCTAGGGGGTCCCAACATCCTTCGTGAAATGCATCAGATAGCTTCACAGTATTGCATTCTATGAAGAGAAACTTGAAGAGATGTGAGCTGACATTTCATGGAGCTACCAGAAAGAACTGAGGGTCATGCCCCATTAAAAGATCAGGAAATGAATTAAGTAGGCTGTGTGTGACCTGCTTTTTAAAAAATAAAATAGAAAATTAGAGTGCCTAGTAAGTTAAGTATTGTGTGATACTTACATATGGACATGTGTGTGTTTGGGTGAGTTGACCGTGTAATTTATCATCCTAACTGGGACACTTTTGAGAGTACAAGGGGGCTCTAATAATCATCCTGCCAGAGCAACAGCATAAACCAGGACTTCTCTAAGCCAACAAGGACATGCAGTTACCCAGTGACTAGGACCTGGCATAAAATGTATTTGTTACTGAGGGTCATGTTAAAAGACAGTTTCCAAAAGACGGATTCAGTGACCATTGCCTACCCTGCACTCCCCCTCATCTTCCCACATCACCCTTCCTAGTGGCAATTGCTACCCCTAGTAAGCATGTGCTTTTTGCTGATGCCATGCTGACGGCTCTGCCCTCATTTGGAATTCATTCAGTCCTCACCGTGCCCCTTTGAGGCAGGTACTTGCTTCAGGAAGGATTCTTTGACTACAAGGAACAAAAAATCAACTCTGGCTAACTTAAGAGGTCATTGATTGGAAGAGCTCACAACCTCAAAGGTTAGTGGGAGAGAAGGGGGCCAGGTGGCTCCAGGAAGCCTGGGCAGTGGGACCCACTTGCCACGGCTCTTTCCTTGGGCTGGTTCCTTTCTCCTGGCATCATTGTAGCCAAGAACCAGTCCTGGGAGGGCAGCCAGATCTGGGGACACGTGGTGGGTGGGGGAATTCCTCCAAGGAATGGGGCCCTGCAAGGAAGGGAAATGCATCTGAGTGATGGAAACTTGAGCTGGACTCTCAGTTCCAGCTTACAGTGAGGAAACAGCGAGCTGGTGTTCAGCCTGGGCTTTCCCAACCACACAGCCACCGTCAGCCAACCTACTACAGGCAATTGGTTTTTCCCCTACCCTAAACCCACCACCCTTCACCTTTGCCACACCACTCCCCCTCAGAGGAGGACCCTCGCACCTCTCCTTGTGCATAGGGGTCCCAAGTATGCCCCTTCTTCCAGGCAGCCCTCCCTGGATGAGTCAGCTCTACTGTGGGTGGCTCTCTGAACTCCCCCAAGGCCTCACTTTCCTTTTCTTATGGAGATGTTCTGCCTCCCAGCCGGGCTGCAAGTCTTAGGCGAGAACCCTCCAATTTAATTTCCTCCGATTTAATCATCAGTGTACTGTGGTGTAGACAGTGGTCAAAGAGGTGTGGACCACTGCCCTTCTCATTCTCTTACTCACTGTGGATCTCAGTGAAGTGACTTAACTTCTCTGAGCCTTAGTTTCCTCATTTGGGCAACAGAGATAATACGCGGCCCCAGGCTAGGATGGACATTAAAGATCACACATACCAAGCATTAAACTAACCACTCTCCTTAGGTTTTGTATCTTTACATAAGTAATAACTCTCCATTTTGGAAAATCAGAGAATGCAGATAAGCACAAAGAAGAAAATCAAAATCATCTGTAAATTTCACCACCCAGAGAAAATTGCTGTTGACATTTTGGCCCAATGGCTCCAGTTTTGGTCCTGCGCCCATGTTTATTTAGTACCTCTAGCCTCAGGCTGGGAGAATTCATTGAGATAATGTATGTCAAGCGCTTTGCCCAGCACCAGGGTCTATTTTTGTACAACATCCATTCCCAGAGTCACTATCACCTCCTCACGGGTAACCCCCAGATCTCTGCCAGGAGTCCTCACCTCTCTCTGTTCACCTCCAGGCTCTGACTCTGCCCCCTGTGGGCCACTAGACCCTGCATTTCCATCCAAAATTTTAAATGGAACAAGTCCAAATCTGGAGTTATCACCTACCCAAGGCACAGCTTGGGGTTCGCTGTTCCCATCTCTCTGTCTCTCTTTATTTTATCCTTGCTTCTCTTTACAGTTTGGAGCCCAGTTAGCTGCATCTCTTGGCTCCTGCTTGCCCTTCCATTTCACTCAAGCTCAGCATCTCTCCCCGCCTCTGCCAGTCGGCCACATCCTCCGTCATCCAAGGATTCTTTCTAATGCCCTGCTCTCCAGGGTTAGGGGTGCCATGAGTGTGGCCTCGGGAGAGATGGGTAGCCTAGGAAGCCAGAGAGAGCAGATACACAGGTCAGGCTTTCAAAAACATCACAGATCAAGTTGCTAGGTAGAGAAGACGGGGAGCTGTTAAGGCATTCCTTAGCAAAGACCACCTGTGTCCTTCCACCGCTGCATTTCCAGGGGGAAAGTGTGCTCCCCTGTGACAAAGGCATTTGTGGCCAGTTAGAGTCGGGTGGGTCGTGGTGCTTTGTGTAACCAAGTGGCAGCAGAATTTCGAAGGCGTGTCAGGCTGGAGTCAGGGACCATCTACCAGGGGCCCAGATGGTCTGTCCCCCAAGAGTATCACTCCCAGGACAAGGGTCTGTGCTCTTGACTTGAAAGATGTACGAGGACTGAGAGGGACTCTCAGTCCACAGCCCCACTTGGGAATTCCAGATGCCTGAGATGGGCAGTGGTACAAACTTCCAAGAAGAGAGAAAGCAGGCTGGGCGGGGCTGGGGTGGGGAGGAAACGGCTCACGGTACCTGGATTCGGCCAAGCCTGTTACATGGCCTGGAAGTACCAGGGAAAAGTCTGCTAGGGGTTCCTCCCAAGACAGAGGGATATATTTCAAGGTCCTCTAGCATGCGGACCAGGTGTCATTTTTACATTATGTGTGGGTGCAAATGTGCTAGCACAATACAGGAGAGAGTCAGTCTGAACCTTGATGCAGAGATGGGTTACCCCAGCCAATCCCTTGTCCAAACCAACTCACACATCTAAAAGGAAAACACCACTGAGGATGCTGGCGATGAATTTATGCCTTCATTCTTGCCAGTTTTAATTCTTATTCTTCAAATTAAATTTCGTTGCTTGATGGCATTTGTAACTCCAGTGTGTTGTTCACTTTTCATAACACCTTCCTCTCTCTCCTCTTTCTCTCTCCCTGCCAACACCCCACCACCGCTACCTTCTATCCCCTCTCTTCCCGTCTATTTTGCTGCTCTGCCTTGCCACCCTGGCTCCCCACCACGCCCCAGGTGTCTCTCCTGTTGTACGACTCCACCAGGATGAGGCGGCTGCTGTCCAAGGCCGTGGTGATTGATGACGATGACGATGACGAATACCCCTGGAGGCAGAATGCGCACAGATACTACATCCACCTCCTGCTGAGCCTCTTCCTCTTCCTCTGGTTCATCCTGGGAAACTACTGGGTCTTTTCTGTGTACCTGCCTGATTTTCTTCCCCCTTTCCAGCAGCCTCAGGACTACTGTGACAAAACCCTGTACCTCTTTGCAGTCGGAGTCCTGGCGCTCAGTCACACTGTGCTGGTCTTGCTCCTGCTGTGCAGCGGCTGTGTCTACCTGTGCTCCAGGTGGAGACTTGCTGCCGATGAAGACTGACAGCTGCCTTGTCCAGCATACCATGTATGCATATGCGTGTGCATGCACGCGCGTGCACACAGACACACAGACGCACACACACACACACACACACACAGGTTCAGAGAAGGGCATAAAGGTAATAAAACCTTCCCTGAAGGCATTTAAAAAGCCACCCAAAGGCACTGAATATAATAGCAGACTAAAGAAACTCTTGCCTTCCTAGACATGGGGAAATCACTTCTGCTCTTTTCAGAGTGGGAATTTTGTTCTCACAAGAGTTTTCAAAGGGATAATTGTTTTTGAGGGTATGAAGTGTGGGAGGCAAAGAATGGGAGACCTTTTCAAATCATAGTGCAATTTCAATGACTGGTGCAAGAGCAAGGTTGGTTGTTGCTACTGCTGCTGTCATTCAGCCATGGTCACCTTGAAGTTATAGAAAGTGCACAGACTTTCACACAAGATATATCTTAACTTCACTCGCTATGATGGCTTTTGTTATTAAAAGGAAAAAGATATTCTTTTAGTGACTCTAGCTGCCTTTTGGGAAAGTGAAGGAGCAGTCTCTTCCAGCCCTATATCAGATAGGTTTGACGTGATGGGTGGAACATCCCAAGGTCAGCTATAAAATCTAACAACGTCAAAGCAGTAGCTTCCACATAGGGGGCGGGCTGGCCTGCTACAGGCATTGCGGAGTGCAGCGCCGTGTGCACCGTGTGCCGCTGCTGCAGGTTCTTTGCTTGGCCTTGAGTCTGTCTCTGCCTCTGGCTATTCAAGTACCTCTCTATGATCTGCGGCTGGCTGGGTGGCATAAACCAGTTTTGTATGTTTCTGGACAGGTTGCATGAGTTGGGGTGCCGTCAGTGTAGCTGTTTTTGGTTTCTGAGCTTAAATATCGAATAATAGCTCCTCAACCTAATGACCAGTTAGGCTTTGGAAGCCTTTTGTAAATTGAGATGTCTGGAAGTCCAGGATGACACCGAACAGTGACCACTAACCTTCCCTCTGGCTGCCGCTGTTGAGAGATGAAGTCCAGGTCTGTTGTCAGTGCTCGCTGGGGAGCCTCTTTATGAGCAAAAAGTCCCATGTTTTAGAATTTTGTATGAAGATACTGTCATGAGTGTTTCTAGGGCAGTGCCCAGGGGTGCGTGGCACCTGCTTAACCGTGCTTCTCTCAGCCACGTGCATAGCATTTCTGTATATTTACACACTGCTGAGCTGTGTTTATTTTTTAACTTTGTTATGTTTTCGTGCTTTCTCATCAAACCAATCCCTGAGTGGCCATGAATGGAGGCACCTCCCTTCATCAGAAGTGTCAGCTCAAACCAAGAGGCTCATTCTTCTCCGTAGCTTTAAGAGAAAGGCCCCGTGAGTCCCATGGGGTCTTCCCATTTCAGTTTAGAAGCACTCCCCGGGCAGTCACCGTTAGTCCCCCTTTCCTCCCAGGTGAGAAGAAAGTGCTTGGTGTGCCATCTGCTGGACAAAGGAAGAACAGCCCTTTTTTTGCCCCTGTCCCTAAGGGCAGTTTCTGTTTTCATTTTCACTTGAGCCATGGCAGAAGACCAGCGGGTGTGCAGTTTGCAGATCCTACCTCACCTATGATGCCCAATTCCATCCTCACTGTGTCCCACGTTGCCCTCTCTGTGTTGGGGACTGGGGAGAGTCTGTGGGCTATGATACTGGGGTGGACAGGAGTTCCATGGGCTCCTCTCCCACCCTCCTTTCCCCAGTCCATGACTCGTCAGCCATTCCCAGTCACTTAGCCAATGCTTGGACATCTGTGAGCAGCAAAGACCTGGGCCCAGGGACACCTGCATGACTCCCACATGAAAGCCTCTGAGGCTTCTGTTGCGAGGGCCTTGGCAAAGGCGGAAAGAGCTGTGAACAACCATGGGCATGAAGATTTCTGTTAGCAGATGGCAGGTACTGGTTAGTGCTTTGGATACATCAGTAGCTAGGTCTCAAACGTTGGACATTCCCAGTTTCTGGTAGGCATGAGTATCACCAGAGTGTTGCAGAAATCTTTCCCAGAGGGAGTGGTGGATGAAGTGTGCTCATTCTCATATGCACCCCACCAGCCCACCCCCAGTTGCAATGGAGAATACTGGTCATAGGTCCTAAATAATTGCTAAAATCTGGACTATATTTTTAGCTTTGAGTTTTCTTGTCACCAAAGCAGTAAGGAAGAGGTGATGATCTCTTTGTATAGGTCATACATCTTCCCTGGTTTGAGGTTACAGTGAGCTATGATTGCACCACTGCACTCTACTCTGGGTGACAGAATGAGACCCCATCTCTAAAAAACAAAATTACCCCCTTCTGGGGAAACAGGTTAGATCCTAAAGAAAATGTTCATGTGCATCCATTCATAGAGGGGACACTGAATGGTTCAGTGGGTGACATCTTCAAGCGCAGCAGGCTTTGAATGATAACTGATTAAGGCCTCCCTCAGGAGATGGTGAGATGGTTATGATAAGGCACATTTCAAGAAAGAGGCTCTGGGGCTAAGTAAGGCAAATGGTCTATAACTGTGGTTCTTTGAAGTCTGGCTTAATCCAGGGATGACACCCAGACTGTCTAGGAAGGGCTGAGCTGCGTGCCCTTTAAGTGATCACCTCTTAGTATAATTTCACTGAGCTGGAGGTGAGTGTAAGAAGTTCCTGGTTATAGAAGAAGTTATAATCCTTGGCATGGCCTGAAGTAGGCAGTCCACACTGATATGAAATGTGCTGTGTATACCTGGAGAATGAAAATGCCCATCTAAGACTGGCCCAAGAGCTGGGCAGCCTTCCTCCATGGGAACCTGGCAAGGCAATGGGAAGTGGACATGGGAACACCTGAACTTTCTGGATGCTATGAAACCTCAAGGGAACAAATTATGTGGCAGAGAGGGATAATCTGTTCTTCCCATCTGAGAAAAGACTGCAGCAAAGATAAACTATATGTTGAGATCATTTTATTTGCTACATCGGGCATCATTCTAAAAACCATTCTTTGCCTGAATCTATATAAATGACAGTTGAAAGCAGTAAAAGTGGGACTGTTTCACTGGAGTCAGCCACACTAGTGGTTCTCAAATCTTGGTGAACCCTGAGAGCTACCCAAGGACTTGTTTGCAATGCAGAATCACAGCCCCCAGAGACTGACTTGTGGGGCCCAGCTGGTTCTGATTCGGTGGCCAGAGAAACCGCATGTGTGCACTCGGGCCACACATACAGCCTGGACTGGCTTATGTCAGGCCCATCCTGGTTGTCACCATGAGGACAATATAATGTCACTTCCAGTACTTCGTGTTATTTCCTTCTCTTTTAGTATGAGAAGTGGCCAAGTGGTCAATAGCTTTCATCTTTGTGTAACTGAATCTTGTGCTTCATTTCCTTCTGGGCATTTTTCATTGTTGATGAAATAAACTTTGTTCAATTTGTTCCCCAGTGTCTTCCTTGAATACCCTGGGGGA